TGAATGTGCACTGGCACCAAAACACCCTCCATACTTATCTATCAAAGGCTACACAATATATCTTCAAAACTAAATATCCAGCCGAGCATGGTGGCTGATGCCTGTAATCGTAACACTTTGGGAGGCCGAGTTGGGCAGATCACTTGAGCCCAGGAGTTCCAGACCAGCCTGGGCAAAATGGTGAAAACCCGTCTCTACAAAAAAAAAAAAAAAAAAAAAAATTAGCTAGGCGTGGTGATGGACACCTGTGGTCCCAGCTACTCGGGAGGCTGAGGTGGGAGGATTGCTTGAGCCCAGGAGGTCGAGGCTGCAGTGAATTGTGATCGTGCCTCTGCACTCCAGCCCCGGCAACAGAGTGAGGCCCTGTCTCAAAAAAAAAAAAAAAAAAAAAGTAAATCTCCTTTAGCAGTGTATGCCAGCAGTTTCATTTTATGTGCTAATTGTGTTCTTCCTTCACCCCTTCTTTTCTTCCTTATCTCTTCTCTGCTCTCCAACATGCGCGAATTTTCCCTCTTTGTTACTCTATCATATTGGCTTATTACGGAAAAAGAAAACCAGCTAAGTGAATTTATTCTTTCACAGCCCTCCTGTGAGGAGGCTTACTGGGTTCACAGTAGAGTGAGGCTTCAGGACAGTGTCTCCCAAGGGCTTTCTTTTATTTTGCGGGGTCTGATCTGGCTCCAAAATTCTCCAAGTCTTCAAACTTTGTGTTATTAGGTGTCTACTCAGTCAAGAATGAATTTCAGAAGTTGAGTATATAAGAAAATGCGACATGCTGCCTTTGCGGTGGTTAAACAAGTGTTTGTCATAATCGTGAATAGTTGGGGAGACTTTTCATTTTAGAACTCTACTCAGTCAATAGGTGCATTATGAAAACTGGATACATTGCATCACTGTGAAGGGCTTCAGTCTGCGGTTTGCAAAAGCAGAATAAATTTTCTTGGGGTTGTACCGTTATGTACACACACACACACACACACACACACACACACACACACTCACAGGCTCATTGGCAGACAGGGCCACAACTCGCGGCTCTAGGGAAGGCCACAGACCTCAGCTGTACGAGCGGAACCTGGACTAGAGGAACTTTCCTCAGGACTCAGGGCACACAGCCCCTCGGCCACTACTGTCTGCGAGCCCGAGGCGCAGGGGAGCGCCAGCGGCTGCAGGTACGCTGCGCACCCGCACTGGGGCCTGGGCGGTGCAGCGGCGGCGGGAGGGTCCTGGGAACCGCAGCCGCCGAGGCCAGTGTGTGAGCCGGCCGGCCGCGGCAAGCCGCATCCCCCGGCCGCCCCTCGCAGCCCCTTGCTCCCCGGCAGCCGCCGCCGCCCTCAGGCAGCCCAGCCGGGCGCTCGCGCCAGGACTTCCCCGCCGCCCGCCTCGGCCCGGAACATGGCTGCGCGCCCTGCTGCCACCCTCGCCTGGTCGCTACTGCTCCTCTCCTCAGCCCTGCTCCGCGAAGGCTGCCGAGCGCGCTTCGTCGCCGAGCGGGACTCGGAGGACGACGGAGAGGAGCCGGTGGTTTTCCCGGAGTCGCCCCTGCAGAGCCCCACGGTGCTCGTGGCGGTCCTCGCCCGCAACGCGGCGCACACGCTGCCGCACTTCCTCGGCTGCCTGGAGCGGCTGGACTACCCCAAGAGCAGGATGGCCATCTGGTGAGCGCGCACGGGCCCCGGGCCGCCGCGGCAGTTAAACTATATTGTGCTTTCTCTCATGCAGGGCAGCCACTGATCACAATGTGGATAATACAACAGAAATATTCAGGGAGTGGTTGAAAAATGTACAGAGACTCTATCACTATGTGGAGTGGAGGCCTATGGATGAACCAGAGTGAGTAGCAAGTGCGAAATTTGTAAACTCATTCAATAATGATGAGCTATTATTATTATTTTAGGTCTTACCCTGATGAAATTGGACCAAAGCACTGGCCAACCTCCCGGTTTGCCCATGTGATGAAACTACGACAGGCAGCCCTTCGAACTGCGAGGGAAAAATGGTCAGACTACATTCTGGTAAAAACAGATGTTTGATTTCTTGACAACTGTTTCACCTAACATTATCCTTTTCTTTTCCTAGTTCATAGATGTTGACAATTTCCTGACTAATCCACAGACCCTCAATCTACTGATTGCAGAAAACAAAACTATTGTGGCCCCCATGCTGGAGTCTCGGGGCCTGTATTCTAATTTCTGGTGCGGAATCACCCCTAAGGCAAGTCTTTTGCTTAAATGAATTAAGGCTACAAAACACAACCCACCTATTTGCTCTTTTACAGGGCTTCTATAAGAGGACCCCAGACTACGTTCAGATTCGAGAATGGAAGAGGACAGGCTGCTTCCCCGTCCCCATGGTCCACTCCACCTTCCTAATTGACCTCAGGAAGGAGGCCTCGGACAAGCTGACTTTCTACCCCCCACACCAGGACTACACCTGGACCTTTGATGACATCATTGTCTTTGCCTTCTCCAGCAGGCAAGCAGGTACTGTTTGTCTTTGGTTGTAGTGCCACAATTTGTTGGCTTTGTCCCTCTCTTGGATCCTCAGGCATCCAGATGTACCTCTGCAACAGAGAGCACTATGGCTACCTGCCCATCCCCCTGAAGCCCCATCAGACACTGCAGGAAGACATCGAGAACCTCATCCATGTGCAGATTGAAGCAATGAGTGAGTGACCCAGGAGCAGAGGGGATGGCTCTAAAGCACTCTGCATGTTTCTTGTGTCTTCCAGTTGACCGTCCTCCAATGGAACCCTCCCAGTATGTCTCAGTTGTCCCTAAATATCCAGACAAGATGGGATTTGATGAGGTAGGAAAGGTGTCTATATGTGTGTGCACATGATGTGTCTTTTCCCTTTTCCTTCTTGCATTAGATTTTCATGATAAACCTCAAACGCAGAAAGGACAGGCGGGACCGGATGCTGCGCACACTGTATGAACAGGAGATTGAGGTCAAGATTGTCGAGGCTGTGGATGGAAAGTGAGTTGGGTTTCTTCTCCCATTGCAGATGTGTTAATCTCCAGACGTGTTTTATGTGATGCAGGGCACTCAACACAAGCCAGCTGAAGGCACTGAATATTGAAATGCTGCCTGGCTATCGAGATCCCTATTCCTCCAGGCCTCTAACAAGGGGTGAAATCGGCTGCTTTCTCAGCCACTACTCAGTCTGGAAAGAGGTAAATAATGCTTTATTCAGATTGCAGTTTTAATAGGGTATCTTCCTACTGATGACTTTTGCAGGTAATTGATCGAGAGCTAGAGAAGACTCTTGTAATTGAAGACGATGTGCGTTTTGAGCATCAGTTTAAGAAGAAGCTGATGAAGCTGATGGATAACATTGACCAGGCTCAGCTGGACTGGGAACTGATGTGAGTGACAAGATGATCTTACGAGAGGGCTCTGGAATTTTTCTCCTCTGCCATTTCCTTACAGTTATATTGGTAGGAAGAGGATGCAAGTAAAGGAGCCAGAGAAAGCAGTGCCCAATGTGGCAAACCTGGTCGAAGCCGACTATTCCTACTGGACCCTGGGCTACGTCATCTCTCTGGAAGGAGCACAGAAGCTGGTTGGAGCCAATCCTTTTGGGAAGATGCTGCCAGTGGATGAGTTTCTGCCAGTCATGTACAACAAGCATCCCGTGTGAGTCTCCCTGAACTGCCTGCCTTCCCTTGCCTCATGTGTCCGGCCACCTTCTTGTTTTCAGAGCCGAGTACAAGGAGTATTATGAATCCAGGGACCTGAAAGCCTTCTCTGCAGAACCCTTGCTCATCTACCCTACGCACTACACAGGCCAGCCGGGGTACCTGAGTGACACGGAGACCTCCACCATCTGGGACAATGAGACAGTGGCCACCGACTGGGATAGGACACATGCCTGGAAGTCCCGGAAGCAAAGCCGCATCTACAGCAATGCCAAGAACACAGAGGCCCTGCCACCGCCAACCTCCCTGGACACTGTGCCTTCAAGGGATGAGCTATGAAGGCTCCCTGGGAGTGTGGCCCACATCAGTTCAACATCCTCTGGTTTTTCTAAAGGGCTATTCATCTGTTTGCTCCAGTTTTCTGTTTTGTTTTGTTCTTAGTGGTCACAGTCATCTAACCAAAGTGATCTAGTGTGATAGATCGAAATTAACATATTTTTGACCATGGAAGGAAATAAGGAAATTCAACCCAAATTTCCCAAGACGGCTGAAAGACAGGTTTTTTGGAAACTGTTAAGATAAACTGTAATCCAGACACCTAATTCTTCAGTTCACTACTCATGTGATACTGATTCCCACATTAAGGTTGAACAACATGGCTCAGAGTCTTGTTCAAGAGAAAGTGATCACCGAGCTGTCACATCAGCAAATATGTAGTCAAGGCAGCCAGGCCAACTAGACCACACTTATTGGTCTAGTTTGTCCGTTTTATATGACATTGAAAACTTGTGTGTGCAACTTTTGGGGGACAGGAATCACTTAAAATCATATTTATTTGGCTTTTTATTTAAAGGATTCTGTCACAAGTCTTATTGAAAAGTAGATTTTTTAAAAAAAAAAAATCTTAGTCCCTGTTATCCAGTAGGGGTGGGTATTTGGGTCCGACTGAGACTTGGCCTGTGACCATCATGGCAGTTGGAGTTCTCATATAGAGGTGACCAGTTTGCCATGTGGATATAATTTAGTAGATATTTGACAGTTTGTGTAGGTATTTGAGGGAAAAAACTCAATGTTTGGCTTTTTTATTATGGCCACTCGAGTCAGGATGCTCTATTTATAAAGATAAATGTAATATATAAAGGGTGAGGACTGGCTGTGCATCCTGCCCTGTCCCGGGTTTGCGCGCTGCTACAGAGCTTCACGCTCTCCGCTCCACCCCTTAGCCTGGGAACCCACCGCAGGTGTGAGTTCTGTGAGTCACTGCTAAGAGACAGAGCACATTTTCAGGCCAGCAACTATCCTTGCCAGAGTTTTTTCATTATATTTTGAATTATTTATTTTACAAAATGGGCGAAGATATTGTCTTTAGGATAAGGCAGAGAAACAGATGTTGCAGACTTCCACGGCACCCGGGGGAGTGGTGGGTGTGGACACATTGGTTCGGCAATCTGATTCTCCTGAATTTCCCAGCCAGGCTCTTGTGGGGAGGCCTGTGGATGGGGGGATTTGAACTATTTGGAAACAAATGATTCTCTATCTCAGGTGAGAAACCTGGTCAGAAACAAAGGGCTGGTCACCTGATTTAGGCCAGCAACCAGGGAAGCTCTTAGAATCCCAGGCGGACACCCTTTCTCAAAAGATATCCCCTAAGAGTCCTTTCTGCTTTCTTCACAGATTGATTTTATGTAAAATGCAGAGTTGGACTACACGATTTCTTCCCACTCCACAATCTGTCATCCTAGTATAGATCATGGTGGTTTCCCTCAAGTTTATGTTCTCATGCCCTCAATCTGTAAATTTTTGTCTCCAGAAAAACCCTCCCAGGCATCCCATACCAGCACCGTTCCTCATCACTGTCCATGCACCATGCAGCCATATGGGGGGCCGTGCACACCCCAAACCCTGAGCTTCACACTTAAACTCATGGGGAGGGCCCTTCAGAGCAGAGTCCACAGGCGGGTGGTGCTACATACACAAGCTTAGTGTACGAGTGTAAGATACACTTTAAGCCAGACACCTAATTCTTCAGTTCACTGCCCATGTGATACTGATTGCCACATTAAGGTTGAACAGCATGGCTCAGAGTCTAGAGAAAGTGATCACCAAGCTGTCTCATCACCAAATAGGTAGTCAAGGCAGCCTCATCTCCCCAGGTGAGGGGCGGGTCCCCACTTTAGGACAAGAGGCAGCTTGCCTTCCACCAGACGCCAGCCTCGGCCTTCCTTCCCGACTCACTGTGGGTACCCTTCTACACTGACCAGCAAGCTAGGCCGCTGGAGGAAAGGGAACTCACCCAACTCTAAATTGTGCCGCTTAGACTTAGCTGTCAGTGTGACTTCCTTTCCCACCCACCCCCAGAAAAACAGAAAGAGCATCTGGGGAGCGAGTGAAAATTCCTTAGGTGATTCCTAAGATTTCCTTGGGTATCTGGTTTTTGTTTTCATATTTGAGTGTGTGCATGTGTGCATGACTTTAATGACTTTTTTAATGGGGTGGGAGGTGGCTGGGGTGCTGGGGTTGAAGGAAGTTTGGGTTGATTTTTGTGGTGTTTTGTTTAATAGAGAATTTTTTTTTTCCTGTTCCCCTGTCAGCTGGTCTGACAGATTTAAGAACTCTCATTCTTAAAAGACTTTGGACTTAAATTCTAGCATTTTAGACTAGGACTGTTCTACTGTGAAGAAAGTTCTGTCTCCTTTAGCCCGGTTTGTTTCTCCCTGCTCAGGTCTAGAATCCCAAGCAGTGTTCTTTTCTGGTGAACACTGTGAGCCGCAGATGTGACTTTTTTTTTAAAGTCATCTCTTCAGCAATCCAGAGGTTCCTTGACCTCATTATTTGTCCTATCTCTCCCTTATAGTCCTAAGCCAAGACATTTGACCTTTGACATTTGACCTTTGCAGTGTCATGTGAGGGCGTCAGTATAGAGGCCTTTGCATCTGGGCCTGGCACCCGCTCTCTGCCTCTGGAGGCTAAACCCTGTCTGGATTTCTCTTGGGATCTAACGTGGGATCTTCTGGACAGACAACCGTGACATCAGCAGTGCTGGTGCTGCTGTGTGTGGACTGAACACCTGCACTTTGCAGAGGACACGCTGCATGGGCCCCGCTTGCGGTTCATTCAGGCCTGCTGCAGGAGCTCTGAGAACAAGAAAGAGTGGACACCCGTTCCCCTGCATCATCTGTCTTGCGTGCTATTTCAGAGTGGGGAAGTGATAAACTATTTGCCTTCTGGAGCTCTTTGTGAAAAATTAAAAAAAAACTTAGCTCAAAGATATGATTGTCAATTGCTTCCGCAGGCACTG